CTCAACTTGGGTCACATGTCACCCCTGGGGTCAGGGGCCAGGTTAGGTTATCAGAAATGAGGAGGAGATCTACTGGGTGAAGATGTTAAGTACCACAATAACCAAAGAAAAAGTTTGGTTAGAATAATTTGAACAATTACTCTAATTCTTTATTTATTTTTGCTTCCCTCTGGGTCAGAGATATAAAAACATTAGGTAAGTACATGCAAGCTCTGGAGTTAACAAGGGCAATATATGAGGGGAATGAGCATGGAGAGAGGTATATTGGAATCCTCAGAAGCCAATTAATTGGAAAAAGTTTTCAAAATTGTCAATCTATTCAAATATTTAGTTGCAATTCCAAATGACATTAAATGAGATTTTAATATTTTTATGCTTAGCAAAAGTGACCATGGGTTTATAAAGATTTAGAAAATTAGTGTAACACAACTTACTTTGTTCTATTGACAAAACCCAAACCCTGAAATTGATCCCAAAGTAATGCTTAGAAACGAAATGCTAAATGTCAGCAAATAAATAATAATTAACTTTCTACATATGTGCCATGCCATATCTAGGGAATATTTAGTAAGTCTTTAGAATATTTCTTGATGAACTCTAATTTCTAATTGAACTTGAGATAACATATTCAATCTCTTCTCTATTATCTTTATCACATTGTCACCTAGAGAGATAGAAAGCACAATATTAGCATTCCTGACATAGATGATTTTTGAATACTATCTTTTATTCAACAGAAGAGCATTCCTCACCCTTCCTTGTAAAATTTCTAATTTTACCAATTTGATTTAATTTTTACCTATTGAAGACAAAAACTAATGGAAGAATGTTAATGAGCCAATCTATCTCCAGAAACATTTAACAAAATTGTATGCATATGATTGTGTTTATTTACGCAGGAACATATATGGAAAGGAGACTCATGTCTTTTATCAGAATTTCCAAGGCATCTGTAAACTAAAATATGCTTAAAAACCATTTAAAATTGGGGAAACACAAAGTTATTGCTTATTTGAATAGAAATATGTCAGCAGCTGCCAGTCTGGAGGCGTTCCCACAGCTGTGCAGAACTCAGCGCAGCGCGCTGCTGTTCGCGGCTGTTGCCGCTGCTGCTCCCCGGGCTGGGGCTGTTGCCCGCTACAAATACGCCTCCAGTGTTCGCAGCTCTCATCTTGCAGTACAGCGCCTGCATGCACCCCAGCCTGAGGTCCAAGTGCAGGGACAGGAGCCACTGACTACCTCCATGCTGGCCGCAGCACACCCCCAGGAACAGAAGCAGATGCTGGGAGAACGCTTGTTCCCACTCATCCAAACAATGCATTCAAACCTGGCTGGGAAGATCACGGGAATGCTGCTGGAGATCCACAACTCTGAGCTGCTGCACATGTTAGAGTTCCCCGAGTCTCTCCATTCCAAGGTGGATGAAGCTGTAGCAGTTCTACAGGCTCATCATGCCAAGAAAGAAGCTGCCCAGAAAGTGGGCGCTGTTGCTGCTGCTACCTCTTAGACAAGGAAAAACCGATTCAAAAGCCAAATAACCCCTCATGGAGTTCAGCTCAAGGTTTGTAGACTTCCTAGCTT